GCATGGGCCAGGCCTTGGTCACTGCCCTCAGGGTGGGGACAGACACACTCAGAACGGACTTAGCACGTGCCTCCATCAGGGCGTGTCAGGAAGCATGTTGTGGAGAAGGTGGCGTTTACTCTGGACTTTGAAGAACAAGGCGAGGTAGCCAGGGACAGGGGCTGAGCCTTCCTGGCAGGGGTTACAGCCTAGCAAAAGCCCAGAGGGGTAGTTAAAAATAAAGAGTGCTTCAAACGCTCAATAATGGAACCATTGTGCTGGCCACATCCTCCTGAGAACCTCAGCCGCTGAGCCAGGCCCTTGAAGTCGGCAGTGGCTTCAGGTGGGAAGCTGCATCTGTGCTTGCAGAACCTTTACTTGTCTAAGTTGCCTCCTCTCTGATAAGAGCATGTAGGGTATGAATGAGAAAGAGATTTCACATGTGCTGAGCGGGCATCACCTCATTTCATCCTTACATGCGTCTTCTGGGGGCTGTGATATCTTTAGCCCACTCTGCAGGTTGGCATACTGAGGCTTCTTACATTATCTGCAAAGTGGCAGAGTTGAGACTTGAACCTGGGTCTGGTCCAAAATCTGTGCTTTTAAGCTCTCTGTCATCCCAGTTCTCGAAAAGCCCAGAATTTTCTGTTGAACTCCTGGGGATGAGTTTAGTGATGTGCTCGTACATATTGAATAACCAGCTCTCTGGAAGAAAAAAGAGGCTTGATTGGTAGCGTATTCCGATGTCCAAGGGGTAAATACTCCCACTGTGGCTGACATGGAGCTATCAGTGTGACATTCTTGAATATGGAGTTGGGAAGAGATGAGCACAGTTGGTTCTTGCAAGTAGGTAAGGGCCAGCTCCAGCGTGTCACTGGGTAAATGTCCCTGCCTCCCCCCCGAGCCCAGTATGGCCAGTAAAGGCCTTTAGACATGTCTAAGGAATGGAAGAGGGCTGAGAAACCTGCTCCTCCAGCTGGGGGCCCGCCCTGAGCCCTGGGAAGCTGCGGTTAATCTTTAAGCCAGCCTTGCAAACAAGTGCGGCCATTTCACCAGCCCAGGCTGGCTTCTGCTGTTGACTGGCTGTGGCACCTCAAGCAGCCCCTTTCCCCTCTAGCCTCAGTTTATCACCGCAAGAGCTACCATTCATCTAGCACAACCTGACCATCCTCACACTGGTCAGTTCCAACCTTCCCAGGAATCTTCTGTGGCCATGTTCACTCCGGTTTTACAGGTGAGGGGGCTGGGCTGGGAAGCTGATCGACTGTACCCAGAGGCCTTTGCCTTCCACATTCTAGGGTGCTCCTCCCAGCTCCTCTCAGCAGGGACCTTTGCCCAGGGAATAGAAGCCTGACCTGTCTGGGCCTTAATTTCCCATCTGTGAAATGGGAGAACTTTCAAAGAAGGAATATGGAGGCAGGTGTGATATTTAAAGCTGGACCCAGGCCCACCTTTCCCTGTGCTAGGATTCCAGGACAGGTAAGGAGCCAAGGGTGGGGTGCCCAGCCCCAAAAGGATAGCCCTGGAGCCTGCGCCAGGGGGTAAGAGGGGAGTCTTTGTGGCCTAAAGCAGCATTTCCTCAATGTCCCGTTTTTCTGCTACATTTCCTGCCCTGGTTCAGAGGTACTTAGCCTCTTTACTTACTTGGAAGTGTGACTGCCACTCAGATGCCCTGGTCAGCCCCTCCTAAGCAGTAATAATTAGAACTAGGGGACTTCCGATGGGCTGCCAGGGATGTTTTGCCCTTATGCACTTAAAATGAACCCGTAACTATTAAAATAAATGTCGCTCCTCCCCACCCTGTCCCTCCTGCCCCAGCCCCTACTTTGAGAAACTCAGGTCAAGGCTAAAGTCCAAGGCCTGGTTCTTGTCAGTGCCTCAGTTTCCCCATCTGTAAAGTGGGGCGATCTTCCGCCGCTCAGGCCAGGTGGTGGTTAGGATTAAACCCTGAAGTCGACCTGAGCAGCTTAGCATGGCGCCTGGCCCAGAGCGGGCGCTCCACGCCCGCTGATATTATTACCAATCGTGATTTCGGGAGAGGCGGATCTGGGGCGTAGAAGGTGGGTGGGTTGGGGAGGGCATTTTGGCCTGGGGGCGGATGGGGCCCGCGGGGTGCGGCGCCCTGGCGGAGTGGGAGGCGGGGCTTCTGTGCCCGGTGTCCCCACCCCGCCCGGACCCCCAGCTCGGGCCGCCCCTGGGTCTCTCCCGGGTCACCGGCGGGGAATCCGTCCCCGCGCGCTTCCTCCTTCCTCCTCCTCCCGGCTGCCTGCCGGGCCCCTCCTCCCAGCTCGCGCGCTCCCTCCCTCCTCTTCCCCTCCCCGGGCCGCCGCCGCCTCCTCCTCCTCCTCCTCCCTTTCTCTCTCGATCTGTCTCTCCCGGCCCGGAATCCATTCCGGCCTGGGAGCCGGAGCGGCCAGGCCGCCGTCTGCCCGTCCCGCTGGACGTCCCGCGGTCCGCCCTCCCGTGCGTCCGTCTGCCGGTGAGCCCGCCCGCCCGCCGGCCCAGGTGAGCGCCCCCCGCCCCTCCGCGGACCCCCCAGAAGGGGCTCACCTGTGTGGTATCCTTTCAGCCCCTGCGTCCTTCAGGTGGACTTAGGAGTGGACAGAGCCTGTGTGTGCCCCTGGGCAAGACCTCCTGAACTTCATGGACTCTGTACAATTTGGGGCAGTGGTTGCTGGGTCACCTGGGGTAAGTCCAGGCCCAGCCACAGCCACAGTGCAGGATATTAATCCTATTGTCCCTCCCTTTACAGAACAGAGAACAGAAGCTCAGAGAAGTGAAGCAACTTGCCCAGCTATGAGAGACAGAGCCAGGATTTGAAACCAGGTAAGCCTGTGTTTTTTCTTAAAAAGGAAAGAGCTGAGATGTCTGCTTTATCCCTGCTTTGCAGATGAGGACGCTGAGGCCCAGAGAGGGAAAGCCACTTGCCTAGGGACACACAGCGGGGAGAGGTGGAGCAGGGCCTCTATTTCGAGACCCCTGACTCCACACCTGGTGTTTGTGCCAAGACCCCAGGCTGCCTCCCAGGTCCTCTGGGACAGCCCCTGCCTTCTACCAGGTGAGATGATGGCCCTATCAGGGCTCAAGATGTTTTTCTTTTCTTTCTTTTTTTTTTGAGACAGAGTATTCCTCTGACGCCCAGGCTGGAGTGCAGTGGCAGGATCTGAGCTCACTGCAGCCTCTGCCTCCCCTGTTCAAGCGATTCTCCTGCCTCACCCTCCGGAGTAGCTGGGACTACAGGCGCGTGCCACCATGCCCGGCTAATTTTTTTTTTTTTTTCAAGTAGAGCCCGGGTTTCCGCGTGTTGGCCCGGCAGGTCTCAAACTCCTGATCTCAAGTGATCCGCCCGCTTCGGCCTCCCAAAGTGCTGGGATTACAGGCGTGAGCCACCGCGCCCGGCCCTGCTGCCTCTCCTTGGGCCTCGTTTTCCCTATCTGTGGAATGGGTGGGAGGGAGGCCGGCCAAGGGGCCCCGGCAGCCCTGCCTGTTCCAGTGTCTTCTCTCTCTCCTGCCAGGACCATGGGTAGCAACAAGAGCAAGCCCAAGGATGCCAGCCAGCGGCGCCGCAGCCTGGAGCCCGCCGAGAACGTGCACGGCGCTGGCGGGGGCGCTTTCCCCGCCTCGCAGACCCCCAGCAAGCCAGCCTCGGCCGACGGCCACCGCGGCCCCAGCGCGGCCTTCGCCCCCGCGGCCGCCGAGCCCAAGCTGTTCGGAGGCTTCAACTCCTCGGACACCGTCACCTCCCCGCAGAGGGCGGGCCCGCTGGCCGGTCAGTGCGCGGGCGGCGCGGGGTCCTCGCCCACTGTTCTGACACACCCCACCCCTCTCTGCAGGTGGAGTGACCACCTTTGTGGCCCTCTATGACTATGAGTCTAGGACGGAGACAGACCTGTCCTTCAAGAAAGGCGAGCGGCTCCAGATTGTCAACAACACGTGAGTGCCCCCTTCCCTATTGCCCCTCAGGGCTCCTTTCCTCCCTCCTTCTGTCCCTGCTCAGAGAGGGAGACTGGTGGCTGGCCCACTCGCTCAGCACAGGACAGACAGGCTACATCCCCAGCAACTACGTGGCGCCCTCCGACTCCATCCAGGCTGAGGAGTGAGTACCGTCTCTGGCTGCCTCTACCCGTCGTCAGCACCATCCTCCGTCCTCCCACCCCCAGGTGGTATTTTGGCAAGATCACCAGACGGGAGTCAGAGCGGTTACTGCTCAATGCAGAGAACCCGAGAGGGACCTTCCTCGTGCGAGAAAGTGAGACCACGAAAGGTACGAGCGCTCTTGCTGGCCAACGGATACTGTGGCGGTCACGGCTCCCCTCGGTGCCCCGCAGGTGCCTACTGCCTCTCAGTGTCTGACTTCGACAACGCCAAGGGCCTCAACGTGAAGCACTACAAGATCCGCAAGCTGGACAGCGGCGGCTTCTACATCACCTCCCGCACCCAGTTCAACAGCCTGCAGCAGCTGGTGGCCTACTACTCCAGTGAGCCAGCCTCGGAGGGCGGAGGGCGGGCGCCGCCTAACTGCTCCTCCTGCCTCCTCCTCAGAACACGCCGATGGCCTGTGCCACCGCCTCACCACCGTGTGCCCCACGTCCAAGCCGCAGACTCAGGGCCTGGCCAAGGATGCCTGGGAGATCCCTCGGGAGTCGCTGCGGCTGGAGGTCAAGCTGGGCCAGGGCTGCTTTGGCGAGGTGTGGATGGGTAAGGCCTGGCCCCTGCCCTCGGGAGAGGCACCACTGAGTCAGCCTGCATCCCTCCTCAACAGGGACCTGGAACGGTACCACCAGGGTGGCCATCAAAACCCTGAAGCCTGGCACGATGTCTCCAGAGGCCTTCCTGCAGGAGGCCCAGGTCATGAAGAAGCTGAGGCATGAGAAGCTGGTGCAGTTGTATGCTGTGGTTTCAGAGGAGCCCATTTACATCGTCACGGAGTACATGAGCAAGGGTGAGTCCTGGGCGGCCGGGGCAGGGGGCAGGCAGGAGCTGGAGCTGGGTCTCTCTCTGCCCAGGGAGTTTGCTGGACTTTCTCAAGGGGGAGACAGGCAAGTACCTGCGGCTGCCTCAGCTGGTGGACATGGCTGCTCAGGTGAGTCAGCCCCTCCCGCCTCCCCACACCCTCCTGAGCCAGGCTCCCACGGTTCCGCCTGCAGATCGCCTCAGGCATGGCGTACGTGGAGCGGATGAACTACGTCCACCGGGACCTTCGTGCAGCCAACATCCTGGTGGGAGAGAACCTGGTGTGCAAAGTGGCGGACTTTGGGCTGGCTCGGCTCATTGAAGACAATGAGTACACGGCGCGGCAAGGTGGGCAGGGGCTGTGTGGTATGTCGCGCTTGCAGAGCTGCCCTGACCTTTCTCGTTCCTGCAGGTGCCAAATTCCCCATCAAGTGGACGGCTCCAGAAGCTGCCCTCTATGGCCGCTTCACCATCAAGTCGGACGTGTGGTCCTTCGGGATCCTGCTGACTGAGCTCACCACAAAGGGACGGGTGCCCTACCCTGGTAAGAAGGTCCTCATGGCCTGTCTGTGGTCCGCCGGGCTCCCCATGCCTCGCTCTGCCCACAGGGATGGTGAACCGCGAGGTGCTGGACCAGGTGGAGCGGGGCTACCGGATGCCCTGCCCGCCGGAGTGTCCCGAGTCCCTGCACGACCTCATGTGCCAGTGCTGGCGGAAGGAGCCTGAGGAGCGGCCCACCTTCGAGTACCTGCAGGCCTTCCTGGAGGACTACTTCACGTCCACCGAGCCCCAGTACCAGCCCGGGGAGAACCTCTAGGCACAGGCGGGCCCAGACCGGCTTCTCGGCTTGGATCCTGGGCTGGGTGGCCCCTGTCTCGGGGCTTGCCCCACTCTGCCTGCCTGCTGTTGGTCCTCTCTCTGTGGGGCTGAATTGCCAGGGGCGAGGCCCTTCCTCTTTGGTGGCATGGAAGGGGCTTCTGGACCTAGGGTGGCCTGAGAGGGCGGTGGGTATGCGAGACCAGCACGGTGACTCTGTCCAGCTCCCGCTGTGGCCGCACGCCTCTCCCTGCACTCCCTCCTGGAGCTCTGTGGGTCTCTGGAAGAGGAACCAGGAGAAGGGCTGGGGCCGGGGCTGAGGGTGCCCTTTTCCAGCCTCAGCCTACTCCGCTCACTGAACTCCTTCCCCACTTCTGTGCCACCCCCGGTCTATGTCGAGAGCTGGCCAAAGAGCCTTTCCAAAGAGGAGCGATGGGCCCCTGGCCCCGCCTGCCTGCCACCCTGCCCCTTGCCATCCATTCTGGAAACACCTGTAGGCAGAGGCTGCCGAGACAGACCCTCTGCCGCTGCTTCCAGGCTGGGCAGCACAAGGCCTTGCCTGGCCTGATGATGGTGGGTGGGTGGGATGAGTACCCCCTCAAACCCTGCCCTCCTTAGACCTGAGGGACCCTTCGAGATCATCACTTCCTTGCCCCCATTTCACCCATGGGGAGACAGTTGAGAGCGGGGATGTGACATGCCCAAGGCCACGGAGCAGTTCAGAGTGGAGGCGGGCTTGGAACCCGGTGCTCCCTCTGTCATCCTCAGGAACCAACAATTCGTCGGAGGCATCATGGAAAGACTGGGACAGCCCAGGAAACAAGGGGTCTGAGGATGCATTCGAGATGGCAGATTCCCACTGCCGCTGCCCGCTCAGCCCAGCTGTTGGGAACAGCATGGAGGCAGATGTGGGGCTGAGCTGGGGAATCAGGGTAAAAGGTGCAGGTGTGGAGAGAGAGGCTTCAATCGGCTTGTGGGTGATGTTTGACCTTCAGAGCCAGCCGGCTATGAAAGGGAGCGAGCCCCTCGGCTCTGGAGGCAATCAAGCAGACATAGAAGAGCCAAGAGTCCAGGAGGCCCTGGTCCTGGCCTCCTTCCCCGTACTTTGTCCCGTGGCATTTCAATTCCTGGCCCTGTTCTCCTCCCCAAGTCGGCACCCTTTAACTCATGAGGAGGGAAAAGAGTGCCTAAGCGGGGGTGAAAGAGGACGTGTTACCCACTGCCATGCACCAGGACTGGCTGTGTAACCTTGGGTGGCCCCTGCTGTCTCTCTGGGCTGCAGAGTCTGCCCCACATGTGGCCATGGCCTCTGCAACTGCTCAGCTCTGGTCCAGGCCCTGTGGCAGGACACACATGGTGAGCCTAGCCCTGGGACATCAGGAGACTGGGCTCTGGCTCTGTTCGGCCTTTGGGTGTGTGGTGGATTCTCCCTGGGCCTCAGTGTGCCCATCTGTAAAGGGGCAGCTGACAGTTTGTGGCATCTTGCCAAGGGTCCCTGTGTGTGTGTATGTGTGTGCATGTGTGCGTGTCTCCATGTGCGTCCATATTTAACATGTAAAAATGTCCCCCCCGCTCCGTCCCCCAAACATGTTGTACATTTCACCATGGCCCCCTCATCATAGCAATAACATTCCCACTGCCAGGGGTTCTTGAGCCAGCCAGGCCCTGCCAGTGGGGAAGGAGGCCAAGCAGTGCCTGCCTATGAAATTTCAACTTTTCCTTTCATACGTCTTTATTACCCAAGTCTTCTCCCGTCCATTCCAGTCAAATCTGGGCTCACTCACCCCAGCGAGCTCTCAAATCCCTCTCCAACTGCCTAAGGCCCTTTGTGTAAGGTGTCTTAATACTGTCCTTTTTTTTTTTTTAACAGTGTTTTGTAGATTTCAGATGACTATGCAGAGGCCTGGGGGACCCCTGGCTCTGGGCCGGGCCTGGGGCTCCGAAATTCCAAGGCCCAGACTTGCGGGGGGTGGGGGGGTATCCAGAATTGGTTGTAAATACTTTGCATATTGTCTGATTAAACACAAACAGACCTCAGAATCTGATCAACAGTTTATTGAACATCTACTGTGTGCTGGAAAGCGAGATGGGGCGGAATGCGAGAACAAACTACCCCTTGAGGGGTCTTTGGGCAGCACTAGTAGCTGGAGGGCTTCAGGCCAAGGCAGGGGTGACATCAGATTGGAGACAGCTACGGCAGAATGTGGCTGTTTGTGAACATCTGCACCTGTGTTAGGGGGTGAGCACCTGGGAGAAGGACAAGGCACATCACAGGACTTCCCTGAGCATGACAAGTTCAGGACTCAAATGTCCGTGGTGGATGGTAGCAGTGACATTGGGGAGTGGGTGGGGCTGTCAAGCCTGCCTAGAGGAGATCACAAATACACGACGAGAATACCGTTGTGTGTGCTCTTCGTGTGTTTCCTAGGAGTGCAGGGCAGGGGTGCTGGGTCGATCCACAAAAGTCCTGAAAACGCTGAAGAAAAATCCAAAGACCCTTCCCCTCCTCCCTCCTTCCCCACCACCGAAGCACACAGTCTTGAAGGTTGATTTGCAACCGTCTATACAAACACATTTATTTTACACAAATATACATCAGATCACACACCTGTGCACCGGAGTCAACTCTGGCCACGACATTGCTTAATTAAAAACAAATTTCAAAAACTGGACATTTTTCTGTTCAGTATTATTTTCACAAGCC